AAAGTTTGAAGTATTTCCAACTGAACAAGAGTAAGTCGAGTGTTCTCACAAGTTTTTCGAATGATCACGAAATATATTTGGTAAGGAAAAGGATAATGAGAAATAAAAAGCAGACACAGGACCAACAAATAATGAAAGAGCTGAAAAAATGACCATGTTACTCAATATTGATTTGCCAAATAAAACCACAAATTACTGAGTATCTTCTTTCCACTTCTTAAACCTGCTTCTGAAGCAATACTTCCATTCATTCATTCATGTATTCAAATATTTAAGCTGCTAATATGTAAAGACATCAGAAGGACTTCAATGGCCATACCGTAATTTTTTAAACTATGTAATATTGTCCTTCTATGACAGCATTTTTTCTTTTTTACAGACAGGATCTCACTCTGTCACCCAGGCTGGAGTGCAGTGGCACAATCATGGCTCACTGTTGCCTCAACCTCCCAGGCTTAAGGAATCCTCCCACCTCAGCCTCTACAGTAGCTGGGACTACAGGCATGTACCATCACACCTGGCTGATTTTTTAAATTTTTCAGTAGAAATGTCTTGCTGTGTTGACCAGGCTGGTATCAAACTCCTCACCTCAAGCAATCCTCCTGCCTCGGCCTCCCAAAGTGCTGGGATTACAGGCATGAGCTACCGCACAGGGCAGCATTTATTTTTTCTGGATATGAAGAAAGTTATTTTTTAAAGCCTAAATATGCAACTAAATTGAAAAGAATCCTCTATATCTAAGCTTTATGAAATGTGAACTGTGAGCAAATATAATTCTACATTGGAGGGAAAATATAATCTCAGGGGGAAAAAAATCCAAGCTTACGACTCTGAACCATGAAGCAACTGTCGAGATGGACCTTTACTGGATCTTGCCCTTAATTATGGGGTTCATGCAGTCTTAAGCCTGAGTTTCAAAAACCATTAATAATTACCCTTAAATGGCCAACAAAAGGAAATTTTCATAATCAGGGTGGCGTGCCCGTAAAGACTATAAAAGTGTCATGATTCTGCTCAGCTCTTCAAACTCCTCTTTGATTCTTCTAGCTGTTTCACTATTGGGCAACCAGGTTAGTGTGATTTTGGTACTACCTAGAGCTCCTCTTTTCCTTATTCTTCCCCATTTATGCCAAGGAAATGGCCCAATGGCACTAAAATCCTGCAGACAACCCTCAGCACAAAACTGTACTTCAGCTTTTTGGTAAGTTTATTTTCTTCCCAATTTATAAGACACCAGAATGAGTACTAAAAAGTCTCCTGAGGAACTGAAGAGGATTTTTGAAAAATATGCAGCCAAAGAAGGTGATCCAGACCAGTTGTCAAAGGATGAACTGAAGCTATTGATTCAGGCTGAATTCCCCAGTTTACTCAAAGTAAGTGGCCATCCGCAGAGCCCACTTAATGGTCCCTTCTCCCATCCTTTTTTATGTAAAACAGGGTCCAAACACCCTAGATGATCTCTTTCAAGAACTGGACAAGAATGGAGATGGAGAAGTTAGTTTTGAAGAATTCCAAGTATTAGTAAAAAAGATATCCCAGTGAAGGAGAAAACAAAATAGAACCCTGAGCACTGGAGGAAGAGCGCCTGTGCTGTGGTCTTATCCTATGTGGAATCCCCCAAAGTCTCTGGTTTAATTCTTTGCAATTATAATAACCTGGCTGTGAGGTTCAGTTATTATTAATAAAGAAATTATTAGACATACCTTACTTTGTTAAGTACTGACCTCATAACATA